GATGTCAGAAACTTTCGACAATACTATTCTCTACCACCTCTTGCTTTTAACAGCTTTTTTCCTCCAGATTCTACAATGAAAAGAAGATCAAGTCTCCTTGTGCAATGATTTACTCTCCGATGCATATTAGTGCCAGTCATGTGCACTGCTTTCAGATGATTCAAGAATAACAGCGATTTGAGAAAGCTGTCTTTACGTTTTTCTCTTCCCTGTTTCTGTTTGATATTATTTTTACAATTACACTTCTAAAGTTTGCTCTTTCCAAACACCACAAGACCCGTGTAATTTAAGTGATTTCAGGAGTCTCTGTGTATTTTACATTAAGTTCAGAAACATGCTCATGATTCCACCAAAACTATCAACTTTTACATAAACATCTGTCCTTCTATGAGTTACAAAATAATTTTCACCATCATCTATTAATCCACCATCTTCTCCCCTTCTTTGACCAACTTCTCAAAAATAACACTCAATACTGAAGGCATCTCCTTCTATTCATGTTCTTAGACAGTAAGACGTTCTGTTCTTAAACAGTAAGATGTTTTCTCAAGCCCCATGCAAAGCACTTACTTGATTATCACTTTGGAGATACCCAACTCTGGAGTCTTCATCCGAAGGGTAAAGTTCCACACCCAGTAATGCGCCTCCTGGGAAACAGGCCTAAATACTCTTCATCTGAGGGGTAAAGTTCCGCACCCAGTAATGCGCGTCCTGGGAAACAGGCCTAAGCAGTGCTGGCCCCTTCCTCGTCCAGACTGGCATTGTCTGTGTTCGCCAGCCCCTCCACGAAGTTGGATCATTTGCGGAGCAGGCCAAGTCCCTCTAGACCTCACGCAGACGCGGGTGCAGCCTGCTCTGCGACTTGCAGTCAGCTGGAAGCTGGGCCTCTGCATCATCAGGGTGGAGCTCTCTCTGCTGCTGCCGCTGGATCCCGCCTGGATGCACGTCCCGCCACCGCCGCCGACCCATCAGCGGCAGAAGGGCAGCAATGGCCACACACCGAAGCACCTTGGCGGGCTATTCCCCTTGCAGCTCTCCTCAGCGCGCTGCTCCCACTCGCAATCAAAAGGCGGAAAAAGCGCGAAACCGCCAGGCATCTCCCATACCCACCCGGCTGCCGCGCAACCCCTCCTTGGCTTCCACTGGGAGACAGGGGACGCCGATGAGCAGGAAGAAGCAGGGCAGTGACTGCTTAGTTTATCCTGGTACGCGGGAACTGGCTGTGGACCGAGTGGTTAGTTTTCTGTCTCTCTCTCTCTGCCTCTGCAGGTCACCCGCCAGGTTTGTGGCCTGTGATCTCTTGTCACCTTGGTCTCTCAGCTTTGTCTTCTGAAATCTGGACTTCCAATTGTCTTTGTCTTGCTGCCCTTCCTTGCGACACTGGCCTGGAATCCCTCACGGTAGTCTGCTGGAGTGGAATTTAGGACGCATCTCAGTTGTCACCATCTTTAATTGCATGATGTCTAGTTCCTTGCAAACCATTATTTCATGTATTTCGCTCTTTTTTGTTTGTTTTGTTTTGTTTTGTTTTCAGGCTAGGGGAAAATCCAGTCCCTGTTACTCCATTTTGGCCAGAAATTCAAGGTAATGACTTTTAATGTTCCTGACTACTAGTTGTTTAATTCAGCTGAAGTTTTTCTTTTATCAGATGGTGTCACAAGAAGGATCTGAAGTGGAGCTTCTAGTATCCCCAGGAGCGCGAAGTGAACACGGAAGGTACCTGCAGGATCCAATTGTGTCCATTGATCTCTCAGAGTGGCTGAGGATAATAGGTAAGCTCCCTCTCGCATTTTGGAGCTTCACATAACATTTTCCCTTCATTTCTTATCTTTTCAGAGTTTCTTCTTCAAGGTCTCAAGGTCTGAAGCATCCCACAGAATGATCCTACTGAATAACTCCCATAAGCTGCTGGCCCTATACAAATCCTTGGCCAGGAGCATCCCTGAGTCCCTGAAGGTCAGGGAACAGTGGGAGGTCAGGGTATGGGAACCTCTCCTGGTCCCTTTCATCCCTCCTTCAGGTGTATGGCTCTGTGTATCACATCAATCACGGGAACCCCTTCAACATGGAGGTGCTGGTGGATTCCTGGCCTGAATATCAGATGGTTATTATCCGGCCTCAAAAGCAGGTAGGCACACAGACAGGGACTGGTGGAGCCAGGGAATGACCTGATCTTATATCATCCAATACAGGAGATGACTGATGACATGGATTCATACACAAACGTATATCGTATGTTCTCCAAAGAGCCTCAAAAATCAGAAGAAGTTTTGAAAAATTGTGAGATCGTAAACTGGAAACAGAGACTCCAAATCCAAGGTAACGAGTCTGAAGAAATGGGCAAGCAGCTGTGACAAGATTGCTTTCTTGGCTTTCTTCCCAGGTCTTCAAGAAAGTTTAGGTGAGGGGATAAGAGTGGCTACATTTTCAAAGTCAGTGAAAGTAGAGCATTCGAGAGCACTCCTCTTGGTTACGGAAGATATTCTGAAGCTCAATGCCTCCAGTAAAAGCAAGCTTGGAAGCTGGGCTGAGACAGGCCACCCAGATGATGAATTTGAAAGGTACAAAAACATGTGCTGATCATTTATAATTGAAAGTTGTTGTCTTTCTTTTTGTTGTCTACAGTGAAACTCCCAACTTTAAGTATGCCCAGCTGGATGTCTCTTATTCTGGGCTGGTAAATGACAACTGGAAGCGAGGGAAGAATGAGAGGAGCCTGCATTACATCAAGCGCTGCATAGAAGACCTGCCAGCAGCCTGTATGCTCGGCCCAGAGGGAGTCCCGGTCTCATGGGTAACCATGGACCCTTCTTGTGAAGTAGGAATGGCCTACAGCATGGAAAAATACCGAAGGACAGGCAACATGGCACGAGTGATGGTGCGATACATGAAATATCTGCGTCAGAAGAATATTCCATTTTACATCTCTGTGTTGGAAGAAAATGAAGACTCCCGCAGATTTGTGGGGCAGTTTGGTTTCTTTGAGGCCTCCTGTGAGTGGCACCAATGGACTTGCTACCCACAGAATCTAGTTCCATTTTAGACAATGAAGCTGCTTAGTAATCTCTGCCAAGCCATCTCTTAATATTAAAGCAGACACCACAGAATAGATTTCTTCACTTACAAATGCATATTGGGCACTTATAATACAGCAGGAACTCTTCTCACCTGGAGCCTTGATGTTAAAAGACACAGCCATGCTCTTGAGGAGCTTACAATCCTGGCTGGAGGCAGGGGAGGGTATATTCTTTAAATATGCTTAAGTGTTATAGGGAAAGACGGGGTTACCAGTAAACATGTAACTAGAAAGCCAGGCTCAGTTCTTACCTCTGGGAATCAGAACTCTTTATGCAACTTGGTTAATAGAATCTACTATCTGGAAGATAAATGAAGGATTTTAATAAAATTTTCAATAGAATAAACCTAATCTGTATGGATACTTTATCAAAAATGA